GTTCTCATAGCCATAGCTCATTGTCACTCAGGTAGGACACATACAAGTTCTGCTACATATAATATAGTTTTATGTATTTTACTAAATTGTAAAACCTTTGATGTCTGGGATTATGTCTTGTTAATTTTTGTATCCCCCTGTATCACTGAGAGCAGTGATACACATCACAGGGATACAATACATATTTGAATTATGCCATAATGTTTTAAAAGACATAACAAACGCACTAGAAGACATAACAAACGCACTATGTAAGTTTTTTTTACTGTTAGCAGTCTAAAGCAGATGTATCAACAGGGTATCACTGTTATGCAAGTAAATAAATATTAAGTGTTTACAGAGAAGGATATGTTCACTTCAAGAGTGAAGGAACAAGAGAAATATATAATTGGGTGGAGACTGGTGTGGAAGAAGCTAATCTTCCTCCGGTCACTCCAGAATGATTGTGTAGAGTTACTAGAATGTCAGTCTTTTCATTCTGAAGTATTTTCATCTCTCTCACCTTTCTACAACTACTCCACCCCTTTCAGCTCCTTCCCAACGGCTGTAGCCAACTGATTCTACCCCAGAGTCCTAAGAGTCCACCCTGTACTCCTCCAACTCCTGTTCAAGAATGCTCCAGACCAGGAGCTTTAGGGACTCGGGTCGGGAAAACACGGGGTCACGCGCGGGGCAAGCGCCAAACTGGCCGCAGCCTGGGGAGCGGCGCTAAAGGCGGGGCTGCGACGGGGCGGAGCGGGAGGAGGCCCGGGGGCGGCCTGGGTGTCACCACCAACCCGCTCCGGCCGGAAACTGGCGCCTGTTTCCGGCCGGACAGCAGAAAGCCACCGATCCTGAACCAGCCGCCGGAGCCGGAGTGGCGACCGGGTGCGGAGTGGGCAAAAAGCCACTGGGGGAGGCCAGTCCCGATCAGTCCTTTCTGGCTCCAGCTCCAGATCCCGTGCGGAGCAACAGCTGCGGTCGCAGTCTCCACCACCGCCTCCACCTCCATCGCCGTCGGGGGAGGGGCCGGCCGGACCCCGGGGTCACTGCCGAGGAATGAAGAGAGGCGGCCGGGCCCCGCGCTCCGCCCCGGCCTAGGGCCTTGCCCCGGGAGCCCGCGAGGGTAACGGAGCCCCCCGTCCTGACACCGTCCCCCGTCTGCTCCCGCCCCTCCCGGCTTCTCAGACTCGCAAACTCTGCTCCTCAGATCGCCACTGTCCCCTTTCTCCTTTCTGAATCTGTTTCACCCGAAGCCATCTCCCCTCGGCACTCCTTTCTCGCCCTGACTGCTCCTTGCTTCGTCCCGATCTTTCCTCCTCCCTTTCACCTGCGTCCTGCGTTCCTACCCCGCGCTCTCCAGCTCCCGGCCTCCCTTCCTGAGCTGTGCTGGCCAGTTTGGACGGTCCCCCCTTGTCAGCTAGACTTTCGGGAGGGATGGTGGAGTTTTAAGGTGATTAAGATGCAGTGTATTATCCCCACAGTAGGATAAAGTTCATTTAAAATCTCAATATAATACTAAAATGAAAAGCAAATAAGCTTATTCTTCCTATTGATAGCCAAACTAAGGTGCATACAGTAATGGAGGAAAGGCGAGAAAAAGGTGTGTGTGTGTGTTTGTGTGTGTGTGTGAGAGAGGGAGAGAGACGGAGGTTGACGGATTCTAGGGCAGTCTTAAGAACTTTAGAAAAAAGAAAAGTTGCCATGAGCCGATGGAAACTTTAGAAGCTGATGATGAGTAAGCCGGGGGCTGCGTGATCTCACTCTTCTCATAATTACTAGGTTAACGGTGTGGCTCCGGTCGGGATGGAATGGGATTTGTTTACTGGGCCGGCGTATTTTTAGCTTGTCGGCTCACAAGGACCAGCGCTCAGAGTCTCTTTCTCCCCGCTCGTGGTAGTCTTTCTTGTCTAACCTAGGTGGCTTCTCTGGGCACAATAAAGATGTAAAAATTTGAAATTAGAAACTGACTGGTGGAATTTTATGGAAGAAGTTCCCCACAAACTTTTCAGGCAGCTTTTCACGAATGCAAAGCCTAGAATTAGCAGGACGTTGACTTTTATTTTCCTTATCTTTTTATACGTACTACGTAACGCTTTGCTTAGAAATTCACATGCTGCTAATTTTTCAGTCTTTGGCCTCTAGTACTGTATATTTAGGAGATTTTTGAGGAGGCTGGATCCCTTTGTCTTTCAGAATCTATTTCAAAGGTGGAAAAGGACAGAGTAGAGAAAGAGGTGGCGGTAAGACTGGCTCCAAAGAGTTGCTAACCCCTAAATATTTAAAAAAGTTTCTATGCTATGTAACTTCTGAAAACATGTAGAAAATTTTCTTCCTACTAAATGAGATTGCATTCCTGATGGGGAGAAGACTTCAGGGACGGAAGCTGGGTGGCTAGGGAGAATCAGAGGTAGTTAAATATTTGCTGTGTATAACTTACAAATACATTATGCGCAAACAATGAAGAATTAATTATACGCTTTGTCTTCATTGTTTTTCAAGTAGTTCTTTTAACGTTCAGTAACCAACCTGCTGTGCTAGTCTATTGATATTTTGAAGGCTGAACAAAACTGTAAAATAAATGAACTTGATGTTGCTCCTCTGCAGGCTGAATACCCCCGACCGTTCTAATTTCCACTATTGACCCAGCTTGCCTCAGAGCACCTCCCTGACAAAGTGGCCAGTTACTATGTACTTAGAGATTGCAAATCAATGCAAATATTAGCTCATACTAGGAATAATTAAGAAGGTAAATATGCTGAAAACATATATTCCAAAACCAAAATAGATTTTTTCGATTTTACCCTCATTTTTGATTATCACCACCTTTCTGCCAATAATTATCCGTTAACATGAATAATTTAGAATTGAACAGATATCTGCTTTGGACATTACACTTTCAAGATAGAAGGAAAGATGGAAGGAAGATAGTGCCAAACTAATTTTTTATTGTCATTGCCTTATTTGACTTATTCCTTGCTTTTAATACTGAAGACTCCCTCGGAAAAAAATGTAAAACTTTGCCAAAGCAAGAGCTGGCTATCTACTGACTTGTATAAGGCCCGGTGACTGGTAATGAATGCTAATCATTAGGTGGCCTTTAGTGGCCTTATGTTGCCAACAACTTGGAAAATTTCCCAAAGCTTTATTTGTTTAATCTTTCTTTTGAGACCCCTATTTAAAAAACGACTTAATTTGGAGACGAAAATCTAATTTTTAAAAACCACATACACCTTTCCCAGAATCTGTTGATGATCAATAATTGTTTTGATCTGTGTGAGTTGATTGGTGCCAATATTAGTGATGATATCTGGGTAAATTCTATTTATATCTGCATCTAGCAACTCCCTAAGTTGAACTGCATACTTTATTCCAGGGCATGGGGATCAAAGGGGTTGAAGAAGCCTAGGAATGAGTGGAGAGCTGCCTGGTAGTCCACCACTATTCCTAGTTCTCAGGAGGCTTTATTTGCAATTTTGAGATTCAATGTATGTAACCAAAATAAGTATTCTGATTGTTATGAGGGCACTAAGTGCCACTTGTCAAAGTTTTGGAGCTCCTGAGTATCTTAAGCATGCTAAAAGACACTGGCCATTATAGTGTGGGTGTATGTGTGTATGAGTAGCACTCTCCTTACCCTAAACACTCATCCCACCAAAGGGAAAATCCTTAAACAGCGCTTTGAAATGTGACCTCAGCAGTATCTTTCCTATGGGAACTTAGGAGCTGTGGAATAGCAGACTGTGGAATCTTTTTTGTAGCCTCTGATAAATTCAGGTAATTAAAAATTTGTGTAACTGGAAGATAGATACAGGGCAGTTTTTCTCATGAATGCCTGAATTCAGTTGACTTTTTAATATAATAGAAGAGAGTTGTTTGTTTGTTTTTAAATAAGACATCCTTGCTGAGTAATGATTGAACACTTCTCTGGATAAAGCAGTCTCCATGCTCCAGTGACAGGCTTTAGGGAGGTATAAAAGATGTAAAGACATGTGTCTTTGCTCTTGGGGTTGAGGGTGGATGGGAAAGGTGGTGTATAAATATGGGAAGGCAGACTATTATGAGCTTTAACATTTAGGAAACAACATATAGACAAAAGCAAATTTAACGTGCTGATAAGTATGTAAGGGCTGAGAAGACTTAAAGTAACAAAGTAAGAATCAGTGAAATAAATTGGGGAGATTTCTGAGTCAGTAAATTTTGAAATGGACTTGGGAGGCTATGGATGAGTCATAAAGAGGTATGGGCTATTGAGTTAGATGGGTCTTCGTTCAGACCTTGCGGCTATTTTTTACCATGTGACCTTGGACAAGTTAACTTCTTTTCCTTATCTGTAAAATGTGAGCATTCAAGTAAATGAAATAGTTACTGTGTTGGGAATAAAAGAAAAGAAAGGATCTTCCAAACAGAAAGTATAGAATGTACAGTGTGCAATGATGATATGAATGACTAAGTTGTGAGTGGGGGGAATATATGAGAGTGACTGTAGAGAATGTGGGTTGGGCAAGTCATGAGTAGAGCAGGCAAGAGGGTGGAGGGGACTCAGAAGCCAGACTCTGTTGGGTGTTGATAGAAGGGTCAATAGAATCATTGTAGGTCCTTGAACAAAGGACGGATTTAATGAGAAATATTGAGCCCTTTGGTTCAGGAACTCAGGGACAAGGAATCAGGCAGGCATCCGTACATTGTGACTCTTATTTTCTGTACCATCCTAACCTGAAGGGATACAGCCAGGAGGCATAAGATTCCTTGTAGAAGTTTTTGTGTTTACACACCTTACTATGCTGAGCCTGCTTGTTCCTGTCTCGTAGTGCACCAACCTGTGGGGAAGTCTCAAGACTATGGCCGGATTCTCCTCAAGAGCTTATAGTAAGGACAGCATTATGTTTCAAGTGCATTTAATTTGAGCCTTATGTATTTATTTATTCCTCAGGTGGAGGCCTGAATTTTGATCTATGTTCTACCTACATCCAGCTGGCTGAAAGTACTTGAGGATCACATGACCCTGGACATGGATGCTGTTCTGTCAGATTTTGTCCGTTCCACAGGAGCAGAGCCAGGGCTAGCGCGAGATCTCCTAGAAGGTGAGGAGTTGTAGGGGAGAATGAGAAAAGAGCACAGTTTGCTTTTTGCTTTGTCTCCTGACAGGAAAGAATTGGGATGTGAATGCCGCCCTCAGTGATTTTGAACAGCTACGTCAAGTCCATGCTGGAAACCTACCCCCATCCTTTAGTGAGGGGAGTGGTGGCTCCAGGACCCCTGAAAAAGGGTTTTCTGACAGAGAGCCTACTCGCCCTCCCCGACCCATCCTCCAGCGGCAGGATGACATCGTTCAAGGTACTGGGGTGACTGGAATGTTTCCGTATATGATGTTCTAAGGTGACTCCATTTCTCATTGCAGAAAAACGCCTGTCTAGGGGCATCTCCCACGCCAGCTCCAGCATTGTTTCCCTGGCCCGGTCCCATGTCTCCTCCAATGGTGGGGGTGGGGGGAGCAATGAGCACCCCCTGGAAATGCCCATCTGTGCCTTCCAGCTTCCAGATCTCACTGTATACAATGAAGACTTCCGCAGCTTCATAGAGAGAGACCTCATTGAGCAGTCCATGCTGGTTGCCTTGGAACAGGCAGGTCAGTGAGTGCTTCCTCTCCCACACTCTTCCTCTCCTTTTCCTCCACTATCTTGTTTCTACAGGGCGTTTGAACTGGTGGGTGAGTGTGGATCCCACCTCTCAGAGGCTGCTTCCTTTGGCAACTACTGGAGATGGGAACTGCCTCCTGCATGCAGCCTCCCTTGGTGAGTCTTGAAAGCAGTCCTCCATTCACCTGAGGTATCTTACCATTATGCTTTTTTGCCACAGGAATGTGGGGTTTCCATGATCGGGACTTGATGCTGCGGAAAGCTTTGTATGCACTGATGGAGAAGGGAGTTGAGAAGGAAGCGTTGAAAAGGCGCTGGAGGTGGCAGCAGACACAGCAGAATAAAGAGGTGGGAGAGCGTGGGTGGGAGCGCCTTGTTTCTGCCCAATGTCCCCTGCCTGTCCTTCACACAGTCAGGGCTGGTATACACAGAAGATGAATGGCAGAAGGAGTGGAATGAACTGATCAAGCTTGCCTCAAGTGAACCCCGAATGCATCTAGGTACCAATGGAGCCAACTGTGGTGGGTAAGTATGGCTAAGTAGGGGAGGAGGAAACCCCTTTTCACTCTCTCCCTTCCCGTCGTTCCAGGGTGGAGAGTTCTGAGGAGCCTGTATATGAGAGCCTTGAAGAGTTTCACGTCTTTGTCCTTGCTCATGTGCTTAGGAGGCCCATAGTCGTCGTGGCAGACACCATGCTGAGGGACTCCGGAGGGGAAGGTGAGTCAGCCAGTCAGTCCTCACTCCATGCTGCCTTCATAATAATCTTCATGGCTTCCTGCAGCATTTGCCCCTATTCCCTTTGGAGGAATCTATCTGCCTTTGGAGGTCCCAGCCAGCCAGTGTCACCGCTCCCCTCTGGTGCTCGCCTATGATCAGGCCCACTTTTCTGCACTCGTGTCCATGGAGCAGAAGGAGAATACCAAGGAACAAGGTGCTGAATGACATGTCTTTTGGTCTGCATTAGATTCCTTGATGATATGTTTCTTCCTCTCCAGCTGTGATCCCACTTACAGATTCAGAGTATAAGCTGCTGCCCTTGCACTTTGCTGTGGACCCTGGAAAGGGCTGGGAGTGGGGCAAAGATGATAGTGACAATGTCCGATTGGCCAGGTAAGCCAGGCCTAGTCTTTTCATCTATTTTGTGACAGTAATTTGTTTTTTCTCTTTTTCATAGTGTAATTCTGTCCCTAGAGGTCAAATTGCATCTGCTGCATAGCTACATGAATGTGAAGTGGATCCCACTGTCCTCTGATGCACAGGTGAAGACTTCTCCCACATCTACCCTGGTGTGTCTTCATTTCATTTTCAGTGACAGAACATAACTGTCAACAGTGTTCTTGTCTCTTCCAGGCTCCTCTGGCCCAGCCTGAGTCCCCCACCGCCTCAGCTGGAGATGAGCCCCGGTCCACTCCTGAGTCTGGAGACTCAGACAAGGAGTCAGTTGGCAGCAGTTCCACCAGCAACGAGGGCGGCCGGCGGAAGGAGAAGTCAAAGCGAGATCGGGAGAAGGACAAGAAGAGAGCAGATTCTGTGGCTAACAAACTGGGCAGCTTTGGCAAAACCTTGGGCAGCAAGCTCAAGAAGAACATGGGGGGCCTGATGCACAGCAAGGGTTCAAAGCCTGGAGGGGTGGGGACAGGGTTGGGAGGAAGCAGCGGCACTGAGACACTGGAGAAGAAGAAGAAAAACTCACTGAAGAGCTGGAAGGGTGGCAAGGAGGAGGCAGCTGGGGATGGGCCTGTGTCTGAGAAGCCCCCAGCTGAGTCTGTTGGTAACGGAGGGAGCAAGTATAGCCAGGAGGTGATGCAGAGCCTGAGCATTCTGAGGACTGCCATGCAAGGGGAGGGGAAGTTTATTTTTGTTGGAACCCTGAAGATGGGTCACCGTCACCAGTATCAGGAGGAAATGATCCAGCGCTACCTTTCTGATGCTGAGGAGAGATTCCTGGCAGAACAGAAGCAGAAGGAGGCAGAGAGGAAGATCATGAATGGAGGAATAGGGGGTGGCCCTCCTCCAGCCAAAAAGCCAGAGCCAGATGCTAGGGAAGAGCAGCCGACCGGTCCCCCAGCAGAGTCCAGGGCAATGGCATTTTCCACTGGCTACCCTGGGGACTTTACTATCCCTCGGCCGTCTGGGGGCGGAGTCCACTGCCAGGAACCCCGGAGGCAGTTGGCAGGGGGTCCATGTGTCGGGGGCCTACCACCATATGCCACCTTCCCCAGACAGTGCCCTCCTGGGCGACCCTACCCCCACCAGGACAGCATCCCTTCTCTGGAGCCAGGCAGCCACTCTAAGGATGGACTTCACAGGGGTGCCTTGTTACCACCCCCCTACCGAGTGGCTGATTCCTATAGCAATGGCTACAGAGAGCCCCCTGAGCCAGATGGATGGGCTGGAGGTCTCCGGGGCCTTCCCCCAACTCAGACCAAATGCAAACAACCGAACTGCAGCTTCTATGGACACCCTGAGACAAACAACTTCTGTTCCTGTTGTTACAGGGAAGAACTGAGGAGGAGGGAGCGGGAACCGGATGGGGAGCTCCTGGTGCACAGGTTCTGAACGGGTGGAACACTGAAGGGCAAGGAGGCTAAACAAAGTTAAGCTCAACTAATTGGCTCATCAAGAACACAGTCCCCATGTTGAGGGGGAAAATGCAGTAATGTTTGTGGGAGCCTGGCTGGAAACTTTTAAGTGTGTGCACACAGGAGTGCTGCCAGGCTGGCAAGAGCAGGTCGGGGCTGGATGGCACCTCAGGGGCTGTACTATTCCTCTGCAGAGCTTGACTTGATGAGGTTTGAGGTACAAGGGGAAAAGATGGCGATTCTGTCTTATAACCTCCTGGGTCCCATCCAGGGACCTAAGAGAAAGTAGCAGGGGAAGGTTTGGTGTGTGGGGGTGGGAGGTGGGCAGAAGTCTTGGGGAGGAATGGGCAAAGGAGGTTCTCAGTCAATAAAACCAAAGTTCTTTAGGTTGGGAAAAAGCACATGGTGGAGTGAGAAGTGTGGAGGGGAAGTGGGAAATTGGACACATTTGCTATTGATTTGAATTAAGCTAGAAATTAAGGTTGGATAAATTCTTCCCCTTGAAGGATCTGGAAAGACAAGGCAGTAATGTGTCCTCATGGGTGCCTGTTAGGAGGTGGGGGTAGTTTAAATCCGTTTGTTTAGATGGGAAAGGGAGGAACTTAAGAGGGAAATCCTTTTCCTCTTAAGGTTTATTTCCTTCCAAGCAGTCATATGTCATCTGTTACAGTTTGAGAAGAGATTGCTGATTACCCCCTGTCTTTTCCTCATCTAAGTCTTTAATTGTATTTGTTTAAAGGGAAGAGTGTGGTGAGAACAGCCGTCATGTGTGTTGCATTTTCTCCAGGTGAATTGGGGCAGAGCTGATCTATTTTTTAACCACAGCAATAACCATACGTTGGGGTTTGAGTGCACCTTGGGAGGGGTGGGAGGACAGACATTTTAGCCAGAGGCTGTTTCAAACAAAACCAAAAACCTAAGTAGAGCATTACAGGCCTCTGTGGCTGCTGCGTTTCTGTAGAAAGCAACTTATTTTATTGACTTTTTTTTTTAAGGAAAAGAAATAAAAAGACCCCAGCAAGCAAAAACATTTAAAAAATGATTTTTTTTCCTCCTACTTAAGTGGTTCTTTCTCCCTTTGCTCTACTTTTGGAGAATGAACTTAACATCCCGGCTTCTTTTGTTAAGCCATAGCTGACCTTAATCTGTGGTTAGTTTATTAAAATAATTAAAAATACTTTCTAAGAAGAGATATTTTTGATATTAGGACTGATGTTGAAACATATAGGGGCAATTTATAAAAAGGTAGTTAGAGAAATATATTTTAGTGAACTATAACCACAGAGCACAGATGACTCCCAATGAGCTGATCTGTCTTTAGGTTTCTCCCTTTCCCTGACCCTTCCCTGTTCTCTAGGGGCTGGGAGTGGGGATGCGGACACAGTAGGGGGAGCTCCTTCGCATTTTGCACAAAGCACAAGTCTGAACAGCCTATGCTCTGGCCAGAGCCATTTCTAAGAGCTTTAAACCGGAAGACCTATCCTGGGCCAATTTTCCTTTTTCTTTATATTTTTTTCCGGGAAAAAAAGTCAACTATGCAATTGTATACACTCCCGGGTGCATGTGAAGAAGGGGAATAAGTGTACTTATGTGTCCAGAGTATTAACTGGGGCTGTTTTTCTGTGTTTGGATTTCTCTTTTGAGGTATGTACTCATAACCCATCCCTTGGAACGTAATCCCCACATTTGATCTAAAGCACTTGAGCGTGCATGCATGTGCGTGCGTGCATATGTGTGTGTGTTTTCCTCCTCGGTAGCCAGTCAAGATTGTCCTTGTTGGAAATGCTCACGGTTTATAAAGGTTATTTTCTCCTCAACAAACTCAGAAGTCACCTATTTTCCAAATCTGATTTAATAATTTCCTATGGCTATTAATTCTTAGGGTTTTCTTTGAAAATAGATTTGTGTTAAGGAAGCAGTGAGATTCCAAAGGAAGGGATGTGTATATGTCTAGGCAGGTCTGGAACCTGGTATGAGATGAGCACTCCCCTAAGTTGCAAAATTTAAGGGTTACTATAAAACTCATTAATCAAGATACTATAAAAAATGCAGTATTTAAAAAAATTAATGCAAAAAATTTATGTTGGATAAAATAGCGAAATCTTACAGGATCTGACAGGACTGAGATTAGGAGGAGGGAAGTGAGGCTGAATTGAATAAGTATGGGGATGAATCCTTCTTATTTAAATTTTTGATACATTGTCCATCATAGACTTTTTACATTAATTGTGATTTTTTAAAAATGTTGCATTAAAATAGTATTTATCTTGGTTACTGGGTTTTTTGGCACTCCTTAAATTTTGTGCCCAAGGTGAGTGCTTTGCTCACCTCACCCTAGTTACGTCCCTGTTTCTGTGATTTGAACACTAGCGAGAACACCACTGTGTGCGCCTCCACCCCCATCACACACCAAACAACAGGTGGCTCAGACACCCTGAATTTGCACAGCTCACCTAGCTTTCCTAATTTAGGCCTTCATATCATAGAATGGTGGCCTGGACCAATAGGAATGAAAACAGACCAGGGGTTTTCCCAGAGAATAAAGCCGGAAAAGTTTTGATTCTCCACTGGACTGCTGTGTTTGGATTTGATCTGTTGTTAGATTCTAGTTAACACTTTTGTTTTTAAAAACTAAGGACAAATGAACAAAAAACCTTGTATCATGTTTGTTTTTATTTATAAGTTAGCCAATCCCAATTCCGTTTGCTTTATTTTCAAATAAAAAAAGATGGAAATTTTGAGGGGTGGTCTAGGGGTGAATATGGTAAAATGGGGCTTTAGGCCTTATAGCTTTTTATTAAGAAATAAATTATTTTTTTTATTTGGGAGGGTAACTATTTATTGAGGCATTGAAAAACCTCTCCATTCTAAGGATGAGAGACCCTGAGACAATGGATATTTTTTATAGGAGATAGTGAAGTTTGTTTTGCTTCATTCTTTCGGGGAGGGTCTTGGTGGGATGGGGGGAGGTGAAGGAATAATGCCTGGGAAATTAATATAGATTCAGCTTGGTTTGTGGTATTTTGGGAAGATGAGGGAATAGAAGAGGCAAGCCCATGTCGTTACTGGGTTGGGGAGAAGGAAAGAAGGGGCATATGGCCTGCACTCGAAATGGGCAGAAAAATTCCTTAGTTAAGGAGGGGTGTGTGAGTGAAGGGGGAAGGTAGACCCTTTAACCCCAAGTGAGGGATGATATCATCTCTCAGGCTTAAATTTAAGTGCACTTAGTTCCTTTAATCCAGGGCAACTGGGGTACCTACTGAAGTTTTTAATGGAGAGGGGAGATTTTCAGGGTTCTTGTTTTTCCCTTTTTGATGTTAGACAGTGCTACTCCCTCCCTGCTGTGCTCTCTGCCCCATCTCCAATGGAGTAAGTATTACTGTAGGATAGGCCTCCGCTTCTCCCTTAACCTATGCTGCATTTATTGAAAGTTACAAGATTTAACCAGAAGTTTTTCCTCCATACTGGTTTTTATCAACAAAATAAAAAGATTATATCCAAAGATTTTTTAAAGATTCAGTCTTTTTAAGGAGTGGAGATGGTGTTAAACTCAGTGCTGTAGAGGGCAGTGGAAGGGAAGTACCTTCCCTCTATTAGCTCAGTTTTTTTTTTTCTATCAAGCGAAACTAAGGCCCACAGACAAACAAGAATTAGCAGTGACTTCGTGTTGTATATCTGCGGGGTGATACTGAGCCCAAAAGAATAAAGCTGGTTTTGAATGTGTTCTGAGAACCTAGCTTTTGCCATTCTTAACTCCTTTTAGCCATGTGTCCAAGGTTCCAGTCACATTTTTTTTTCTCAATAAAGAGTATTTCAGAGATGATTGTCTCTGAATTACTCAGACACCTCTGGACTCTGAGTCTTCTTTCTTTTTCCTTTTTCTTTCTTTCTTTTTTTTTTGGTTTGAGACGGAGTCTCGCTCAGCTGCCCAGGCTGGAGTGCAGTGGTGCAATCTCGGCTCACTCCAACCACCGTCTCCTGGGTTCAAGTGATTCTCCTGTCTCAGCCTCCCAGGTGGCTGGGATTACAGGCACCCGCAATCATGCCCGGCTAATTTTTGTATTTTAGTAGAGATGGGGTTTCACCATGTTGGCCAGGCTGATCTTGAACTCCTGACCTCAGGTGATCCGCCAGCCTCGGCCTCCCAAAGTGCTGGGATTACAGGCATGAGCCACCGCGACTGGCCTCTGTGTCTTCCTTCTCCAATGAGTCAGTGCCCCAGACATATAGCCACAGGTGAGAAGACAGAATTAGAAGCCCCTTCCCGGCCTGGAATCACCTGCACTCCAGATTTTTCTAATTTCCTTCTTTCCCTCCAGGCCTTTCAACTATAGATCTGGATGAGTCATGCAGGCATTCTGTCTCTTCTACTTTGCAGACAGCCAGTCTGCAAATCACAGGGTATTTTGCCACCATACATCAGTTGGGTAACAAAATATTACGATGTCCCCATGTAGACTTTCTCTGTGCCATCTCTTGCATTGGCCAAGTGGGTAAGGGGCAGTACAAAAGAGCAACGGAAGCTGGCTGGCAGCAGTTAAGAGGAGTAGGGGTGGGAAGGACCTTGGCCTCTTTCTGTGCTTATAACTGGATCTGTGACTCATCTTGTGAGTCACTCAGCTCCACCTCCCTCCTCCGGCTGCCCCTCCCAGCAGCCTTTACTCCTGGCACAAACCTGCAGCCAGAACAGGATTCTGAAAATGGAAAAATCTGATATAGCCCCTTGCCTCTCCACCCTTCCCTTCATCTAGTGCTTCTACTGGGGGTGTGTGGGGTGGTGAGAGGCAGCCTTAACCCTCAGCTCCTGCCCACTCCATTCCTGGTTAAGTATTGATCCAAATCGCCCAATTCTTTTCTCCTCCTGATTTCCCCCCACCCCGCTTTTTTTTTTTTTTTTTTTTGAGACAGAGTTTCGCTCTTGTCGCCCAGGATGGAGTGCAATGGCGCGATCCCGGCTCACTGCAACCTTCGTCTCCTGGGTTCAAGCGATTCTCCTGCCTCAGGCTCCCGAGTAGCTGGGATTACAGGAGCCTACCACCATGCCTGGCTTAATTTTTTTTTTTTTTTTTTTTTTTAGTTAGAGTCGGGGGTTTCGCCATGTTGGCCAGGCTGGTCTTGAATTCCTAACCTCAGGTGATCCGTGATCCACCCACCTCAGCCTTCCAAAGTGCTGGGATTACAGGCATGAGCCACCACACCCCTACCCCCCGATTTTTTTTCTCCGTGTTCCTCCACTGTCTCCACACCTCAAAGTGCTAAAGAATAGAATGAGGCTCTTGAATGAAGGATGGTGGTGAGAAGGAAAGTGGATAATGGGATTTAAAAGTTATGGTACACACCTCTTCCTATGTCTTTTTTTTTTTTTTTTTTTTTGCGATGGAGTCTTGCTCTGTTGCCCAGGCTGGAGCGTAGTCATTAGATCTTGGCTCACTGCAACCTCTGCTTCCTGGGTTCAAGCGATTCTCCTGCCTCAGCCTCCCAAGTAGCTGGGATTATAGGTGTGAGCCACCACGCCTGGCTAATTTTTGTATTTTCAGTAGAGATGGGGCTTCATCATGTTGGCCAGGTGGTCCTGAACTCCTGACCTCAAGTAATCTGCCTGCCTTGGCCTTCCAAAATGCTTGGGATTACAGGCGTGAGCCACTGCGCCTGGTCCCTATTTTCTTTTTACAACAGACCTTGGGAAATATTTTCTTCCCCCAAGAGGTTGAGGCCCATGGAATGCATTAGGGGCAGGTGGGGTGGTGGTGCTCTGTAGCCTTTAGGACTTCTAGAATCAGGCTTCTGGGCCACCTTCTTAGCAGGTGTATACCTCTTTGTTCCAGACTGACTTTCTGTCTCACAATATCTTCACTATTTCCACAGTTGCAGCCAAGACAGGAAACTGAAAGCTGAGGCCAGAAGGGTGGTGTACTGGGGGGAGGGGAAAATTGAGTGTCACTTTGGAAAACTGGGGCCCCCATCTAAGGATTGCTGCCTCTGTAGATTCAAAAGCAATAAAACAGCAGCTCATTAACTCTTATTTTGTATTTTATTTTCTGTCTTTTTCATGTC